AAGCACACTGGATGAAGACGTGCTCCACTCCCAACCTCCAGAAAAAAATCACTGATAGAGTGGCCTCCACTGTTCACCAATTTTGCCTTTTTATATGATAGTTTTCTTTCCTGAGAGGGTTGAGAATCCCCATGCAGTGCTCTTTCTGGCAAGGGCATCATACTTGGCAGATTTTACCTTTATTATCGGGGAAAACTGGACAGTCACGGGGAGCTGCTCCCCTTCTTTTGGACTTGGAAACAAAAGAACCTCACTGGGGAGGAGTTCCTGAGGAGAGGAGTGTAAGTTGGGGTGAAGGGAGTGAAACCCTGGGCTCCCAGGGGAAGAAGAGTGGGCCTTCGGCTGCCTTTAAGAGGCCTCTTGCCCCTCCCCTGCCTCATAAGGAATCTGAAACGTTTAAACCCCAGAGGCTGACTCAGTAAGAGTCATTTGCATAATATTTTAGAGTGATTTAGCCATGCGCTCGACATGTGGCTGATTTAGCTATGCTGGGCTTGGTGGTCATAAGAATAGCACTGGTTCTGACCGACACATCCTCTATCTCTCTGTCCAATGACCCCAACCCTTGCTTGGGCACTTACTGTTTGTCAAATTTGGACCAATCACCTTACTGTGTGCCAGTGTCATGCTAAGCTCCAGGAATTTGAAGATGAATCCAACCTGTGGCCCCTTGGAAAGTCAGGTCTGAGACTTGGAAGTAGGTGTCTGTTTGGTGGGGATCACCCAAAGATCAGCCCATGGGTGTCCCTAATTTGGACAAAGAACCCTCCAAACTGGACCCATCTTGGTGTGCCTGCCTGCATGACCTATTTTTTAAGCTGCAAACAGCTAGCATTACCTGTTCTCAACATCTGGCATTACCTACCTTCTTAGTCACCTTCCCTCAGGCTTCAAACAGCTGTAGGGCCCCACCTCCTATCCATCTAGGGTCCCTCCCTCCCCTTTTTCTTCCTGAAAGGATCTGGAGACACCAGCTCCACAAGTCCTGGTGTCTTTAAAAGGATCAGCTTGAGGAATAAGGCTCGTCTGAGAGCTGTGACATTCATCTGACTCTAGTGAAAGTCCAACAGCCACTCCCTTTTTGGCCTCCAACTGGGCACCATGAGGGCCTGCATCTCCCTGGTATTGGCCGTGCTGTGTGGCCTGGCCTGGGCTGGTAAGTCACTATCTGGCGGGCATGGGATTGCTAGAGCTGAGTTGGTGACCTTTACTGCCCATAGGAAAAATAGAATCCTGTGCATCTCGATGTAATGAGAAATTTAACCGGGACGCTGCCTGCCAGTGTGACCGCCGGTGTCTCTGGCATGGGAACTGCTGTGAAGACTATGAACATCTGTGTACTGGTGAGCCTCCTTGTGAGACGAAGGCATGTCCAGTTGGTGACTTTATTTTTCTATCTACCTGCAGAGGACCACAAAGAGTCAGAGCCATTGCCACAGCTGGAGGAAGAGACAGAAGAGGCCCTCGCCAGCAGTGAGCCTGCCTCCCCAAAGGGGGGCCCTCAACAGCCCGGGACACACCACCCCTCTCTTCTCAGACTTGTACTCGGCACCCACCTCCTGCCAGGGCCGCTGCTACGAAGCCTTTGACAAGCACCACCAATGTCACTGCAATGCCCGCTGCCAAGAGTTTGGGAACTGCTGCAAGGATTTTGAGAGCCTGTGTAGTGACCACGGTTAGTCTTCTGCTCCCTTAGCTAAGCTGCAGTCTGAGGCCACCCCTCTTCCAATTCCTCCCAGAGGTCTCCCACAGCAGTGATGCCATAACAAAAGAGGAGATTCAGAGCATCTCTGAGAAGATCTACAGGGCAGACACCAACAAAGCCCAGAAGGAAGACATCGTTCTCAATAGCCAAAACTGCATCTCCCCGTCAGAGACCAGAAACCAAGTGGATCGCTGCCCAAAGCCGTGAGTTCCCACAATTCCTCTTTCTACCCCCTCTCTCAGTGGGGCTCCCCTCTGCCTCCCCCAGACTCTTCACTTATGTCAATGAGAAGCTGTTCTCCAAGCCCACCTATGCAGCCTTCATCAACCTCCTCAACAACTACCAGCGGGCAACAGGCCATGGGGAGCACTTCAGTGCCCAGGAGCTGGCCGAGCAGGACGCCTTCCTCAGAGAGATCATGAAGACAGCAGTCATGAAGGAGCTCTACAGCTTCCTCCATCACCAGAGTGAGTGAGCACCCCCAGGCCCCAGAGCGCATCCCTCTCCAAAACCCTTTGTGTTCCTCTGCAGATCGCTATGGCTCAGAGCAAGAGTTTGTCGATGACTTGAAGAACATGTGGTTTGGGCTCTATTCAAGAGGCAATGAAGAGGGGGACTCGAGTGGCTTTGAACATGTCTTCTCAGGTGGGAGCACTTTTCTTGGAAAGAAAGAGTTGCCAGATTATCCATCTTGGACTCTTTATTATAGGTGAGGTAAAAAAAGGCAAGGTTACTGGCTTCCATAACTGGATCCGCTTCTACCTGGAGGAGAAGGAGGGTCTGGTTGACTATTACAGTCACATCTACGATGGGCCTGTGAGTACACGGACTAGAAAAGCCTTGTCAGACCAGACCCCCTTTTCTGCCCTTCCCTCCACAGTGGGATTCTTACCCCGATGTGCTGGCAATGCAGTTCAACTGGGACGGCTACTATAAGGAAGTGGGCTCTGCTTTCATCGGCAGCAGCCCTGAGTTTGAGTTTGCACTCTACTCCCTGTGCTTCATCGCCAGGCCAGGCAAAGTGTAAGAATGGGGCCAGCCAGGCCTGGGGGCAGAGCTCCTCTGATTTCAGGCTCTTTCCCCACAGGTGCCAGTTAAGCCTGGGAGGATATCCCTTAGCTGTCCGGACATATACCTGGGACAAGTCCACCTATGGGAATGGCAAGAAGTACATCGCCACAGCCTACATAGTGTCTTCCACCTAATAGAACTTCGAGCCAGAAAGGGGCATGAGGGCTCTTGCGAGACTGAAGTGCTATCTTCTCTGGACTAGAGAGAAGAGGGAGAGGACTGGAAGGGATCACCAAATCTCAAAGCAATGAGAAGCATTCCTAAATCCCAAAGTGCCCACATGGGAAAGAGATAAAATGTACAAATTAGAAAAATGTGGATAAACAGTCAAACCTTTATCCTCTAGAATTTTGGCAATGTTGACTAAGAAACAGAGTCCAAGCAGAGAAGGTAGGAACCCTCCATAGCTCTCTGCCCTGATGTGTGGGGGAACTAGGAAGAAGTCCTTTGACCTCACCAGGCCTCATGCTTCCCTTTAATGTAAAGGGAAGGGGTTTGCCCACTTTCCTCTTTTTGGGGTTGGTGAGAGGGCAAACCCTGATATTTTTACTGTGAAGGTGTTTTCAGTTGTTCTTAGGAAGAACAGCTGATAGAAATTCAAGATTACTATAATGGCTGTTATTATACACAGCTCTGTAAACTACCACTCAGCCCTGTGTTGGGGTCCTCAAAGAAGTAAGGCCACAGTAATCAAGCAAGGGCCTTTGGTTTTTTCCAGAGTTAGATCCTCTCAGAACAGAGTCTGGGAGAACTCCAATGCTGAATGGAGAAGGGTAATAGGTTGGTGCAGTGAATGGGCTGGGGGTGGGGTGGCCTTCTCCAGGCCTGAGTGTTTTTGTGTCCAGCTCAGTATCTGCAACAAGAAGTTTCCCACTTGTGGATGTTTAGTGCAGCCACAGACTTGTATTTTGATCCCCAATTTTTTTTTGAAAGAGTTCTCCTCATAGGAGGATGATTCAGCATCAGAAGAAGAAGGAACCCATAGCTTGGTGTCATTAACATAATTATTTTAAGCCTTATCCAGCAGCCATAATTTGAATAACTCTACGAGACCAGAGAGACTGTAGTTCCCTATTTTAACCTCAATTATGCATTTGTCCCCCAACCCCACTGAGAACTAAATGCTGTACCACAGAGCCGGGTGTGAACTATGGTTTAGAAGGTTCAAGTTTCCAATTAAAGTCATTGAAGAAAACTTGAAATGAGTGTCTTCTTTGTATATGGCCTCCCTCCA